CCAAACGCTCAATTCTCCCTCCTGGGCCCTGTATCCATCTCTCGTTCGCTCTCTGTGGCTAATGCAGAGCGATGGAACAGCCTCGGGAGAATAGCTGGAGAAAGCTCAGAGAAAGACAAATTAAAAGGAGCTCAGCGCAGCAGCAAATGCTGGAGAACAGCGCTCAGCTGACCCGTTAAATGAGTAATTCGGTAAAGGTGTGTTAATCAGTGCGGCGCCCCGAGAGCCCAGCGAAACACTCTGGGAAGATACCTGGCGTGGCAACGGGACTCTTCAACGCTGCGATCTAGAAACGCTGCTAGTCCTGGGTCGTAGTCCCTCTCCCCTGTCTCGCTTAAAGAGAGGGGTTCCTGGGTTGCAATACGTTGGAGAGCAGGTGATCAGATGCATGGTTGGCGAGCCCCTGGCGCATGGCAGAATGATTGAGGCCAGGGTCCTAGCTGCAAGCCCATCCCTGCGTCCCAGTACATTACCTGCCTGCCCCATGACTGGCGGGGCTGGAGAACCCTGAGACTTAAGGATCTTATAGGTGGCAGGGGTGGAAAAGAAGAGTTCTCTCCGGTCCTGGAAAGCTCTAATTGTCAGAAAAACTAGGTGGTTTGCGTCTTTAAAAGCAAGTTCCAGTCTGCGGGGAACCAAGCAGGTGAACTCCTGACTGAACTAGATACCTGTTCAGCGGCTAGAACTGGAGACTGGGAGAGCTGGAAAACTTTTAGTGGCTTTCCATACCTGCACTCAGTTGAGCGCTCGCCCCAATCCTGTACGCCGGCCTACTCTGGTAAGGACGCTAGACGGCGCTGCCGGGACACGCTTTCCTTCTCCGGAGAAAGGTAAGAGAGCGCTTTTTTTTTTTTTTTAAACCAGGGGATGGGGGACTTGGGGTTGGCAGCCTTTCTCAATCTGCCTCCCCTCCCCGCGCTCCCAAATCTAAAGGGGTGTGGAAGAGGAGGAGGAGCAGAAGCAGCTCTTTTCGTGACGCGCCAGAGCGCTTCTCTCTAATTCCCACCTCCTCCCCGGTGCAATCAGTCAGCCAGGAGGCTCCAAACTGTTAGCGACAAAAACGCAGCTCTCGGTCACTCCCACTACCCTCCCACCCGCACTCCAGGCATATTTTGGAGGCGGCAGCAGCGGTGGCAGGATGTGAGGCGAGCCTGGAGCTCATTTCCAGGCGCCCTTCCCTCTTCGGAACTAAGGGAGACTTGTGGGCTTTTGCACACTGGCTGTAGGGTTCCCGGGAAAGACTGGAGCAGCGAACAGGAGGGAGAGAGGTGGACAGGCAGAGTCTGCACCTGCCGCCTGCACCTCCGTTAGGGCGACAGGGCAGCTGGTGTTTCGCTCCTGGAGTGTGCCTACCTCGCAAGGGGGGCGAGGGCCACAGGCTGAGGCGCCCGCGTCCCGGAGTGCACCGCTTGGCCGAGGCAAGGTGTTGCTGGGGCAAGGCTGCTCCGAAGCGAAGTCGCGCAAAAGGAAGAGTCTGGGAGGCAGGCGACTTAGGAGAGTCTAGTCACTGAGAGACAGAGGCAGCATCTGCCATTCTAACTACGGAGCTGAGTAATTTAGAAACCCTCCTTAACTCTCCCTTTCCAGCTCTCCCCAAAGTCCACAGAAGCTCTGCTGAACTCTAGAAATCTTCCCTGGCTGGGGGGAAGTTTACTAGTATCCTCTTTGGCTAAGACAGGGAGTGGAAAAAACAGGCGGGGCTGTACTGTCCGCTGTTTGGGGAGACGCGGTCTTCCTCGCGCCCCCTTCAGCCACTCCGACTGCCTGGGAAGTCCCAGCCCGCGCTCTCCGGAACCCGGCTCGCCGTCTCGCCCTGGACATGGAACTACGCATCTGAGACCTGCTGGACGTTTTGCTGGCCGTTTTGCAAGACTCAGGTAATGTCCACTCGCAGAGCTGGAGAGTTGACCAAACTTTATATCCTTTTTTTTGACTTTTCAGCTGTCAAGAAAAGTGAAGGATGAAGCCACCATTTCTTTTGGCCCTTGTGGTCTGTTCTGTAGTCAGCACAAATCTGAAGATGGTGTCAAAGAGAAATTCTGGTAAGTTGCTGGCAACTTGCCACTATTTGGTCTGTATCTTATACCTCTTCTGATTTTCTTTCAGTGGATGGCTGCATTGACTGGTCAGTGGATCTCAAGACATACATGGCTTTGGCAGGTGAACCAGTCCGAGTGAAATGTGCCCTTTTCTACAGTTATATTCGTACCAACTATAGCACGGCCCAGAGCACTGGGCTCAGGCTTATGTGGTACAAAAACAAAGGTGATTTGGAAGAGCCCATCATCTTTTCAGAGGTCAGGATGAGCAAAGAGGAAGATTCAATATGGTTTCACTCAGCTGAGGCACAAGACAGTGGATTCTACACTTGTGTTTTAAGGTGAGTGTTGTGTGAAAACATTGCCCAATCACAAAGCCATTTTGTTATTTCTCTGTTCCTACAGAAACTCAACATATTGCATGAAGGTGTCAATGTCCTTGACTGTTGCAGAGAATGAATCAGGCCTGTGCTACAACAGCAGGATCCGCTATTTAGAAAAATCTGAAGTCACTAAAAGAAAGGAGATCTCCTGTCCAGACATGGATGACTTTAAAAAGTCCGATCAGGAGCCTGATGTTGTGTGGTATAAGGTAACTCAGCATGGTGTCAAATTCATATTTTATTTTTGCTTACTTGCAAATATTTTATCTGCAGGAATGCAAGCCAAAAATGTGGAGAAGCATAATAATACAGAAAGGAAATGCTCTTCTGATCCAAGAAGTTCAAGAAGAAGATGGAGGAAATTACACATGTGAACTTAAATATGAAGGAAAACTTGTAAGACGAACAACTGAATTGAAAGTTACAGGTAGGAATCAGTTCTACAAAATTACGGCAAATTTTCCATTACTTTCTTTCATTTTCTCTTCTAGCTTTACTCACAGACAAGCCTCCCAAGCCATTGTTCCCCATGGAGAATCAGCCAAGTGTTATAGATGTCCAGCTGGGTAAGTCCCCTCCTTGGAATAACACTTCCTAACATTTGCTCATTTCTTTTTCTCTCATTCTCAGGTAAGCCTCTGAACATCCCCTGCAAAGCATTCTTCGGATTCAGTGGAGAGTCTGGGCCAATGATCTACTGGATGAAAGGAGAAAAGTTTATTGAAGAACTGGCAGGTCACATTAGAGAAGGTGAAATAAGGTAGAGAGCTTGAATTGCTTATCTTTCTTTGCCAATTCAGCCAAGAATACCGTCTTTATTTCAGGCTTCTCAAAGAGCATCTTGGAGAAAAAGAAGTTGAATTGGCACTCATCTTTGACTCAGTTGTGGAAGCTGACCTGGCGAATTATACCTGCCATGTTGAAAACCGAAATGGACGGAAACATGCCAGTGTTTTGCTGCGTAAAAAGGGTATTTATTTTTATAACTATAACTATGGTTTGTTACCTTTTCCTGTTTATTCTGTTCGCTCCAGATTTAATCTATAAAATTGAGCTTGCAGGGGGCCTGGGAGCAATCTTCCTCCTCCTTGTACTGCTGGTGGTCATTTACAAATGCTACAACATTGAATTGATGCTCTTCTACAGGCAGCACTTTGGAGCTGATGAAACTAATGATGGTAAGCTGTCTTCTATTGTTCAAATTCCATTATTACAACCCTTTTGTTGTTCTTTATGTTTAAGACAACAAGGAATATGATGCCTATCTCTCTTACACAAAAGTGGACCAAGATACTTTAGACTGTGACAATCCTGAAGAAGAGCAGTTTGCTCTTGAAGTACTGCCAGATGTCCTGGAAAAACACTATGGATATAAACTCTTCATCCCAGAAAGAGACCTGATTCCAAGTGGAAGTAAGTACTTTCAAATTTTGTGTTTAAAACGTTTTTACTCTTTCTCTCTTTCTGTGATTTGTAGCATACATGGAAGATCTCACAAGATATGTTGAACAAAGCAGAAGACTTATTATCGTGCTAACTCCAGACTATATTCTCAGACGGGGATGGAGTATTTTCGAACTGGAAAGCAGACTCCATAACATGCTAGTCAGTGGAGAAATCAAAGTGATTTTGATTGAGTGTACAGAATTAAAAGGGAAAGTGAATTGCCAGGAAGTGGAATCACTAAAGCGTAGCATCAAACTTCTGTCCCTGATCAAGTGGAAGGGATCCAAAAGCAGCAAATTAAATTCTAAGTTTTGGAAGCACTTAGTATATGAAATGCCCATCAAGAAAAAAGAAATGCTACCTCGGTGCCATGTTCTGGACTCCGCAGAACAAGGACTTTTTGGAGAACTCCAGCCTATACCCTCTATTGCCATGACCAGTACTTCAGCCACTCTGGTGTCATCTCAGGCTGATCTCCCTGAATTCCACCCTTCAGATTCAATGCAAATCAGGCACTGTTGCAGAGGTTATAAACATGAGATACCAGCCACGACCTTGCCAGTACCTTCCTTAGGCAACCACCATACTTATTGTAACCTGCCTCTGACGCTACTCAACGGACAGCTACCCCTTAATAACACCCTGAAAGATACCCAGGAATTTCACAGGAACAGTTCTTTGCTGCCTTTATCCTCCAAAGAGCTTAGCTTTACCAGTGATATTTGGTAGTGAAAAATCTGAATTCCTCTGAACAGCTAGATAAGCATAGAGAATTTCTGTTATACCAAGCATAAAGTACACCTAATAACGTTGTGTTAAAAAAGTGTTTGAAGAAAAAGGTACAAAAATGGCTTTTATACTTAAATATTTTTGTTTACATTTCCAGAATAGTGGGGGGAAAGAAGGACCTGCTTTTGTAGTATGGCACC